GCTGACATAGCTGCCTCTTCCTGCCCAGAAGCTAAGCTTGAATGCCACCCCTCACAGAGCTTCTCTCCTGTCTTTCACTCACTCCTGCTTATTTCTGTGACAGAACTTGACAGCATGGACATTGCCACTTGCTTCCTTCAGTCTCCTGGAGTCCCCATGTCCTGAACACAGAGGAGGCACCCAAATGCTTGCTGAAGCCACATCCCTGGACCAAGTGACCTGACCCTCACCTGGAGGACCTTCACCTTCACCTCTCACCTGGAGGACCCTCTCACCTGGAAGACTCTCTCACCTGGAGGACCACCCCACCTGAAGGACTCCCAACTGGAGGACCCTCTTACCTGGGGGACCCCCTCCGCTGGAGGACCCTCTCACCTGGAGGACCCTCTTACCTGGAGGGCCCTTCACCTGGGGGACTCCCCCACCTAGAGGATCCTCTTACCTGGAGGTCCCCTCACCTGGGGAACCCCCCCCCCACCTAGAGGATCCTCTTACCTGGAGGGCCCTTCACCTGGGGAACCCCCCCCCCCCACCTAGAGGATCCTCTTACCTGGAGGACCCCCCACCGAGAGGACCCTCCCCCCCCACCTGGAGGACCTCCCCACATGAAGGACTCCCACCTGGAGGACCTTCTTACCTGGGGGAACCCGTCTCACCTGGAAGACCTTCACCTGGGTAATCGCCGTGGCCTCCCACTACGGCGCAGCCGGGTCGGCTGCCCGGGCTTCACCCTAAAATAAGGCCCGAACTGCAGCAGTCGGAGCCGATCCCTGGAGCCCAGCGCCTAGGGCGGACCCGCGGGAGCGTCTCTTGGTAACCGTTGCTAAGGAGAGGAAGCCCGGGAAGGAGCTTTCGCGCCTGCGCCGCGGGGCCGTCCGCGTCTGCGCCTGCGCGCAAGAGAGGCGGGGCCAGCGCTCGGCATGGCGGAGCCAGATCTGGAGTGCGAGCAGATCCGTCTGAAGTGTATTCGTAAGGAGGGCTTCTTCACGGTGCCTCCGGAACACAGGGTGCGCGGGGTGCCACCCGGGCAGCTCTGCCCGCCTCGCTAGCGGCACTGCCCGGCTGGGTCTGGGGAGCCTCGTGTCGCGCTGCCGCGCCGAGGCTTCCGGCACGGGCGGGAACGACAGTCCCAGAGTTCCCCGCGGCGGGGGCGGAAGCCGGGGCGGGGCGGGCTCAGGACCCCCGACAGCCGGTCCCTGGAGATCTGAGGGGCCGGGGCGGGCTCAGGGATGCCTCGCGCCCGCGGAGAGACGGGCCCGGGACTTGGGAAGAGCAAGCTCCGGGATCCAGCTCGGGCGCTGCTGGGTTCAGCGCCCGAGCTGGGCTTTGCAGGCTGAGCCGCGAGCCACTTGTTTGTGGGGAGAATTTACACCCGCGACGAGTTCGAGCTTGAAGGCTCCCGCTGGGCTTGGGCTGCATGGAGCGGGGTCCAGCGCTGCCTGGCGGCTTCACGCGAACCCTGGGCGCGTCCCTTGCGGAGGTGCCGGTGCCTCCCTCTGCAGAGACCAGGAGAGAGCCTCTGGGCGTTGGGCGGTGTTGCCCAGGTGCACGGCTGGTGGGGGTGGAGAGCCCTGAAATTTCCACACTGGCAACACCCTTCTGTTTCAGCTGGGACGATGCCGGAGTGTGAAGGAGTTTGAGAAGCTGAACCGCATTGGAGAGGGTACCTACGGCATTGTGTGTGAGTGGCCAAGGCTAGGACATGTGGCCGCAATGATGTCATCACCAATGTGTTTCCATTCCAGATCGGGCCCGGGACACCCAGACAGATGAGATTGTCGCACTGAAGAAGGTGCGGATGGACAAGGAGAAGGATGGTGAGCAGGAAATTGGGGTGTTGGGACCTCGCGTGGGGCTCGCTGAGGCCACCTCCCTCCCCAGGCATCCCCATCAGCAGCTTGCGGGAGATCACGCTGCTGCTCCGCCTGCGTCATCCGAACATCGTGGAGCTGAAGGAGGTGGTTGTGGGGAACCACCTGGAGAGGTACGTGGTCTCCTGGTCTGCACATTGGGCCCGGAGAGTGGCATGCATCTTCTGTTTCTTCCAGCATCTTCCTGGTGATGGGTTACTGTGAGCAGGACCTGGCCAGCCTCCTGGAGAATATGCCAACACCCTTCTCGGAGGCTCAGGTGCGTGGCAGAGGGGCCTGGGGTGGGGGAATACCCTGACTGGTACCTCTGACCCTCTGCACAGGTCAAGTGCATCGTGCTGCAGGTGCTCCGGGGCCTCCAGTATCTGCACAGGAACTTCATTATCCACAGGTGGGTGACAGCTAGGCAGAGTTGGAAGCACAGGGAGCCACCTGCCACTGTTTTTCCATCACAGGGACCTGAAGGTTTCCAACTTGCTCATGACCGACAAGGGTTGTGTGAAGACAGGTGGGTGCAACTTGGGCCAGGCCCTGTCCCTACTTGGTGACACACACTCCCCTCTCTGCTGCAGCGGATTTCGGCCTGGCCCGGGCCTATGGTGTCCCAGTAAAGCCAATGACCCCCAAGGTGGTCACTCTCTGGTAAGTCCTTCTGAAGCATGGTGGCCCCTGGGGGCTGTATTGAGGTGGGTGCTTCTGTGTGTAGGTACCGAGCCCCTGAACTGCTGTTGGGAACCACCACGCAGACCACCAGCATCGACATGTGGTGAGGAGATACGGTTACCGCTCCTGGGGCCTCTGGCCGCAGTGAGGTCCACTGTTCTCTGCAGGGCTGTGGGCTGCATACTGGCCGAGCTGCTGGCGCACAGGCCTCTTCTCCCCGGCACTTCCGAGATCCACCAGATCGACTTGATCGTGCAGCTGCTGGGCACGCCCAGTGAGAACATCTGGCCGGTGGGCGTCCTGGGCAGACCCGCAGCCCCCGCGCCCTCTGCGCCTCAGCTCCTGCCTCCCATAGGGCTTTTCCAAGCTGCCACTGGTCGGCCAGTACAGCCTCCGGAAGCAGCCCTACAACAACCTGAAGCACAAGTTCCCATGGCTGTCGGAGGCCGGGCTGCGCCTGCTGCACTTCCTGTTCATGTACGACCCTAAGAAAAGGTGCTGATCTCTGCACGGGGGGCAGGGACCCTCAAGTCGCACTAACGCAGGCTGCCTCCTCCAGGGCGACGGCCGGGGACTGCCTGGAGAGCTCCTATTTCAAGGAGAAGCCCCTACGTGAGTGTGCAGGGTTCCTGACTCGCTCTGTGGGGCCTGGCACACGCCTGTATTCCCACACCAGGTCTTCCGATCAGTGGTGTCTGTGAAGGGTGCCGCGAGCCAGGCTGACCAGGCGCCCGGGATCCAGCTCATCCCCTTGGCTGGGAACATCCTCCACTGACTTCCTCCCACTGTCTGCCCTGAACCCACTGCTGCCCCCAGAAAAAGGCCGGGTGACACCGGGGGGCTCCCAGCCCGTGCACCCTGGAAGGGCAGGTCTGGCGGCTCCATCCGTGGCTGCAGGGGTCTCATGTGGTCCTCCTCGCTATGTTGGAAATGTGCAACCACTGCTTCTTGGGAGGAGTGGTGGGTGCAGTCCCCCCGCTGTCTTTGAGTTGTGGTGGACGCTGGCCTGGGATGAGAGGGCCCAGAAGACCTTCGTATCCCCTCTCAGTCGCCCGGGGCTGTCCCGTGCATGGGTTGGCTGTGGGGACCCCAGGTGGGCCTGGCAGGACTCCAGATGAGGACAAGAGGGACAAGGTATGGGGTGGGAGCCACAATTGAGGATACCCCGAGACTACCAGGAGAGCCCTGGGCTGGAGGCTGAGCTGCATCCCTGCTCCCCACATGGAGGACCCAACAGGAGGCCGTGGCTCTGATGCTGAGCGAAGCTATAGGCTCTTGTTGGATAAAAGCTTTTTTAACAGACATGGTTTCACCAGCGTTTAATGTGCTCTGAT